ACTCAATGTTACAAGCCTCCTTATCCGTATGGTCATTAGGCGGAAATTCCCCAGGTGGCAGGTACTAGCAGGTCAAATGCTTAAATATAATGCCCTTTGGAGTCACAAAGACCAAGGTTGCTATCTCCACACTACCACTTAACTAGCTCAGTGAGCCTGGGCAAATTTATCAGCCACTTGACTTTTTTATCTGTAAAGTGGAAAAATGCCTACCTCTCAAAATTTTTGTGCAGAACAACTTACATAATGTAGGTAATGAACTTAGTACAGTGCCTGTCCCCCTGAAAATTACAATTACAATATAAAACGCATTTGTATATGTAATTGAGTAGTAGATATTTGTTTACTCTATTGGTTTAGCTAAAGGCTTTAAGCATATGAAACTCCTTTGTCAGATGGAATGTCAACTTTTTAAAACTTAAATGAGTGCAAATTTTTAACACAAGTTCCAAATGTAGAAGGGACATTCCCTATTTGCGGTTAATTCTAAAATGAAGCTACCTTTAGAATGATCCTTCTGTAGGATCCAGAAATAACCAAGCGGCCTAGCCCCTAGATTCTAGCAACTGACAGAAAACTAGGTGGAGGTTTCCCATTCTTCCTTGTCTTCTTACTCCAGCGGGCTTCTGTATCCACTCTAGATTGAATAGGGGATGTTTTGTGTAGAGATGGGCCTTCTCTCTTCCAGTCCAACTCTGAAGTAACCGCCCCTTACCCAAGCTTTCTTTAAACTGGAATAACGCCAGCAGAAGAATGTAGTAGGTGTGCTTCAAGTGTCCTCAAATAATTCCCGCAGCTTCCAGAATCCTTGCAATAGCCCGCTGGACCATCTGCGGCAATTCCACCCACTTCCACGCACCTGCTCTTCTTTCTAACCCCAGTACGCAATCCTGCAGCCCCGCCCCCACAGCTGACCAATCAGAGGGCGCAAAGTGAGTCGGATGGGGCGGGCCCAGTTTGGCGCTGACGACGAATCACCTGCCTCAGACAGCAGGGGCGGAAGCGGAAAAGAGCTGAAAGTCTTGGTTTGGCCTTGGGTTCCGCTGTAGGGGAGGTCCCGTGCGAAAGAATGAGGAGATCCTGGGGCCTTACCTACTAGCGGAATCGACTGAAGAGACGCCTGCCAGTGCGGGAGGTAGGAAGCTCGATCCCCAAAGAAAAGAGCGAGTGGGCAGGCAGCTGCGAGACAGAACCGGAGTGTGCAGGGTCCCTAGAGGCCGGTTCCTGGTCTGTGCTGCTCTCCTGGAAGCCATGGTACAGGCAGAGCTCAGGGCGATCCCCAGGTGAGGGCAGCGGCTCTGCCTGGGATTCCACCGCAGTACAACCGGGTAGATGCGGGGTGGAGAAGAAAGGATGTTGCCTGCACTGCTCGCCAATAGCACCCTGAGAGGCTACATTTGCAGAAGCAGCAGCAGCAGAAGACACAGCGCCGGTCCAGGAGGCGGCTCGAGCTGTTCGTAAAGTCGCCCGACAGCTTTTTCTCCGTAGTATGCGAGTTGACAAAACAGCCAGAGAACAGGGCTCCCCATTACAATCTTTTCGAGATCTTTTCCCTTGCTAACCGGATCTGATTTGTGCGAAAACATGCCTTGCACTTGTACCTGGAGGAACTGGAGACAGTGGATTCGACCTTTAGTAGCGGTCATCTACCTGGTGTCAATAGTGGTTGCGGTTCCCCTATGCGTGTGGGAATTACAGAAACTGGAGGTAAGAGGGTTCTGCACCATCAGCCTGTACACATTTATATTAACATGTTATTTTGTTTCTTAAGGTTGGAATACACACCAAGGCTTGGTTTATTGCTGGAATCTTTTTGCTGTTGACTATTCCTATATCACTGTGGGTGATATTGCAACACTTAGTGCATTATACACAACCTGAACTACAAAAACCAATAATAAGGTATGTCTTAATAATTTTGATTCCACTACTGTTGTTTTAAATTTCTGTTTTCCTTTTCCAATAGGATTCTTTGGATGGTACCTATTTACAGTTTAGATAGTGTAAGTATGTTTCATTTTTATCTCATTAACTACAACTATCTTTAACATCTGTGCTTTTTCATAGTGGATAGCTTTGAAATATCCCGGAATTGCAATATATGTGGATACCTGCAGAGAATGCTATGAAGCTTATGTAATTTACAACTTTATGGGATTCCTTACCAATTATCTAACTAACCGGTATCCAAATCTGGTATTAATCCTTGAAGCCAAAGATCAACAGAAACATTTCCCTCCTTTATGTTGCTGTCCACCATGGGCTATGGGAGAGTAAGTATGTTTGGTTTAATTCTTTTATGTTTAGTTGAAATTCTAAGTTCTTTTTCTTTTGCAGAGTATTGCTGTTTAGGTGCAAACTAGGTGTATTACAGTACACAGTTGTCAGACCTTTCACCACCATCGTTGCTTTGTAAGTACTCGGATTTTATATGAACTTTTTTTAATCAGAGATATCTCATTTTTACTATTTTTAGAATCTGTGAGCTGCTTGGTATATATGACGAAGGGAACTTTAGCTTTTCAAATGCTTGGACTTATTTGGTTATAATAAACAACATGTCACAGTTGGTAAGTAAAATGTTCACTTTTCTTAAACTGTATGAACAAGTTTAAATGTTAATCTTGTTTCTAGTTTGCCATGTATTGTCTCCTGCTCTTTTATAAAGTACTAAAAGAAGAACTGAGCCCAATCCAACCTGTTGGCAAATTTCTTTGTGTAAAGCTGGTGGTTTTTGTTTCTTTTTGGTAAGTGTTACTTTTTTTTAAATGTTCTCATTAGATTTGGCGTTTACCTTTTCCTAACATATAGGCAAGCAGTAGTTATTGCTTTGTTGGTAAAAGTTGGCGTTATTTCTGAAAAGCATACGTGGGAATGGCAAACTGTAGAAGCTGTGGCCACCGGACTCCAGGTAAGTAGTGCCATCTCTGAATTCAATAGAACAGGTGGCTGTTATCTTATTGTTGTTCTCATAGGATTTTATTATCTGTATTGAGATGTTCCTCGCTGCCATTGCTCATCATTACACATTCTCATATAAACCATATGTCCAAGAAGCAGAAGAGGGCTCATGCTTTGATTCCTTTCTTGCCATGTGGGATGTCTCAGATATTAGAGATGATATTTCTGAACAAGTAAGGCATGTTGGTAAGTACCAGCTATTTAATTCAACCAAATAGACTTTTGACTAACAGAAAACTTTATATTAAAGGACGGACAGTCAGGGGACATCCCAGGAAAAAATTGTTTCCCGAGGATCAAGATCAAAATGAACATACAAGTTTATTATCATCATCATCACAAGATGCAATTTCCATTGCTTCTTCTATGCCACCTTCACCCATGGGTCACTACCAAGGGTTTGGACACACTGTGACTCCCCAGACTACACCTACCACAGCTAAGATATCTGATGAAATCCTTAGTGATACTATAGGAGAGAAAAAAGAACCTTCAGATAAATCCGTGGATTCCTGAACAGTATGGAAAAGCAAACTGTGCAACTACTACATTATATCATTACCTGGTATCCCATGGATTTTGTGCTTGGGACAGACCATAAATGATGGAAAATGTCAACACAAAAATAGCTGAAAGCCAGGTACAACTACTGCATTTATATATGTAAGTTTTGTATATCAAAAATAATTGGTCTAAATTTCCTAGACTTAGACTTGATTTCTTAACATTAGGGTATCGCATACTCAAATGGTAGACAATGACCCCAACTAAATCTTCCTGATGTTACACTGCTTTATCAAGAGGATGGACTTTTTTTTTTTTGAGACAGACAGAGTCTTGCTCTGTCACCCAGGCTGGAGTGCAGTGGCGCAATCTCGGGTCACTGCAAGCTCTGCCTCCCAAGTTCATGCCATTCTCCTGCCTCAGCCTCCCAAGTAGCTGGGACTACAGGCACCTGCCACCATGCCCAGCTAATTTTTTTTTTTTCAGTAGAGACAGGGTCTCACCATGTTAGCCAGGATGGTCTTGATCTGACCTCGTGATCCGCCGACCTCGGCCTCCCAAAGTGCTGGAATTACAGGCGTGAGCCACTGCGCCTGGCCAAGAATGGACATTTTTTAAAAAAACATCAGTACTTCCTACCACTGCTGCATGAGTATAATGCTCCGGAATTATCAGAAAGCATAATGCAGAAATACGAATTAGTGGAACTTAATCATGTGCCATATAAGCTTACCTAACAAACAGTTATATCCCTATTCCTCAACTGAATGTCTTTCAATAAATAAGAATTTATCATTTATTTTCTGCAACTTTTTTATGTCTCATTCTTTAAACATTAAAAACCCTTAATATTTTAACAAAAATTTCTTGATTAGAGGCACAGTGAAAAAGAAGTCAAAAAAAAAAGTTCTACTTTTCATCAGTGCTATTAAAGGTGGCAGCAAATGTAAATCTTGGCTGAATGGTCTTAATTACTCATTAAACCACAGTCAGAAAGACATATAGGTGCTATTTGGGAAAACTTTTTATTACCTAGGATGGGGTTTCTCTAATTGCTAATCACAACCCCACTGGGTCATGTTTGACATTTTATAATGAAAATAAAACAGAAAGTGCCATAGTATGTTACAGAAAGCAAAGATGAGTATTGTTTCTCAAAGCCTTTGCTTTATGTATTTATACACATACTCATTCATATCTATCTATATATATAGAGAGAGATAGTGGTTCACAGTAATCATACAAAGTCTTTATTCCATCCACTATTATAAACATTTCTATTAAAACTAAAACTGGGCTCTATGTAAAAACCCCAAAGATACACACACAAAAAAAATCTGTTTGTTAGAACTCAAGTGAATTCAGTAAAGTTGCAGAATACAAAATCAACATACAAAAAGCATTAGCATTTTTATACATAAATAATGAAAATAATGACCTAACTGAAAAATTAAGATGCCATTTATGATAGCATAAAAAAAATACTTACTTAGGAATAAATTTAACACCAAGGCAGTAAAAGATCTGTATGTACACTGAAAACTATGAAACACTGATGAAAGAAAGACACAAATAAATGGAAAGGTATCCCGTGCTCATGGATCAGAATAATACTGTTAAAATGGTCACACTACCCAAAGCAATTCAGAATCAATGCAATCCTATCAAAATTCCAATGGCATTATTTACACAAACAGAAAAAAATCCTAAAATTCATATGTAACGATAAAAGACCCTGAATAGGCAAAAGAATACTGAGGAAAAAATGTTGGAGACATCACATTTCCTAATTATAAATTATACTACAAAACTATAGTAATCAAGACAGTATGGTACTGGTATAAAAACACATACACAGGCCAGTGGGACAGAAGAAAGAGTCCAGATATAAATCCAAACATACACAGTCAACTAATTTTTGACAAAGACACCAAGAAGACACATCGGGGAAAGAACAGTCTTCATTAAGTGTTCTTAATGAAGATGCTGGGAAAACTGCACTTCCACATGCAAAACAATGAAATCAGACCCTTATCTTAGACCTACACAACAATCAATTCAAAATGGATAAAAGACCTAAATGTAAGACCAGAAACTATAGAAGAGAACATAGGAGAAAAGTTCCTGGACACTGACCCTTGGCAATGATTTTTTGGATATCACACCAAAAGCTCAGTCAACAAAAACAAAAACAAATGTGACTACATCAAACCAAAAAGCTTCTGACAGTAAAAGAAACAGTCAACAAAATGAAACAGTAGCCTACAGATTGAGTAAAAAATATTTGTAAGGCATATATATGGAAAAGGGTTAGTATCCAAAATTTATAAA